CCCTAGACATGAGCACCTCAGCTTCCAGGAGCAAACTGGACCACAGGGGGACACTAGGCAGAGGATCCTGCTCCTCCTCCCCAATGCCTGGGGTACAGTTAGCCCTGATCATCTCTCCAGAACTAGGGTAGACGTTTGGCCTCATTCCCATCACACTTGTGGTCCACCTAGTCTTCCCTCCTTCCCCTTGCACACCCCTGACCTTCCTACTCCCTTCCTCTAATCCCCAGAACTAGGGTGGACGTTTGGCCACGTTCCCATCACACTTCCGGTCCTCCGAGTTTCCCTCCCCTCCCTGACCTTGAGTGGACACTTGGCCCTGTCCACCCTCACTTTCAGGCAGGACCCATCTCCCAGAAACATAAGTGCCGTCAGTCCCAACTCCTGCACACTTCCGGCTCTCCCAGTCCTCCCCTTCTTTCTCGACTTTGAAACTGGTGGAACTTCAGTACCTCTCCCCACTCCCCCCGCGACTTCCGTCTTCCAGTCCCCCTCCTTCCCCAAAAGTTGCGTGGACTCTAGCCCCGCCTCCTACATTCTCCCCGCCCTCCCTGTCCCCGCCCCTCCACCCAGATGGACGGCCAGTTAGGCCCGCCCCCTGCACTTCCGGCCCTACCCGCCCTTCCTCTTCCCAAGGGACGTCATAATTAATCCCGCCCCCACCGCCACCCAACCAAGCATCACCCATTCCAGCACTTCCGGCCTGACCCCTGTCCAGCGCCTTTCCTTTCTCCAGCTTCTGCTCTGCCCCAAGAGTGGTCGCCTTCGTGGCAGGGCACGACTCTCTCCCAGCTCGGGTCGCCGCCCACATTAGTGTGGGGCCCTGCGGCCTAGCGTCCCTCACCAGAGGCCTCCCCTTGCCTAGCTGGACCGCCGAGGGACATCGACGAGTATCCTCCTCCTGCTGTCCCCGGCTTCGCCTGCCGCCCCTAACCGGCCAGTCAAGATGGCCGCCGCTGGGTGAGGCAAGCTGGCGCGCCGCGGGGGCGTCTGGGAGTTGTAGTTCGGGACGGCGGGCTGACGCACTTCGCCGCCGGCCGACGGGCGCCATTGTGCGGCGCGCGCCGGGTGAGTGCCGCGCGAAACCTGCGTCCGTCGGGGGCTGCGCTGGGCGGGTCCAGAACCGTTAGTTGGGGGCGAGCGCGGCCTCTGCATTTTCCGCCGAGCTCGGGTACCCTGAGCCGGCCGTGCCTGCAGTCCTCCCGCCGCTCTGTGGGATGGGGTCGGTGACCCGGAACCCCGAGGGGAGACAGTGCTTTCGGGGCGCCGCGGTGGAGAGAACAGATCGCCTCCGGAAGCGTGGGGTCTGGGCCAGGGAGGCGATCCCCTCCGATGCGCGGGACAGAGGAGGCTCGGTGTCCTCTCGGGGAGGGGAAAACTGGTCCTATCCAGTCCTGTGGGAGTCCTATGACTCACTCTGGGCGTTTTCCAGTTTGGGTGGACTTGTCATTTCCCGCTGAGGGAGCCGTTCCTGGGCGGAGGCTGCGGTAGCTCCCCAGCGGACACCTTAAGCCTCTCCCTCCCCTCCCAACTTCGGTTTCCTCAGGACTCTGCCCACTTCCACCAGAGACACATTGAGAAGGAGGAAACTATGGCCTCCAGGCTTCCGACGGCCTGGTCCTGTGTGAGTAGAGGCTTCCTTCAGCTTTTGAGTCCGCCTGTGGCTGAACAAGAATCTGGATTTTTAGGAACCAGTGACCTTTGAAGATGTAACACTGGGTTTTACCCCGGAAGAGTGGGGACTGCTGGACCTCAAACAGAAGTCCCTGTACAGGGAAGTGATGCTGGAGAACTACAGGAACCTGGTCTCAGTGGGTAAGGCTGGCCTCCAGGTCAAGAAGGATCTGCCCACAAGCCCTGTCTCTTTTCCTTTGAGCAGAACATCAGCTTTCCAAACCAGATGTGGTATCTCAGTTAGAGGAGGCAGAAGATTTCTGGCCAGTGGAGAGAGGAATTCCTCAAGACACCATTCCAGGTGAGAACCAGACATGGGAAGCCCCCACAGGGCTCATTTGTCTTGCTCTGCTTTTGACTTACAGAGTATCCTGAGCTCCAGCTGGACCCTAAATTGGATCCTCTTCCTGCTGAGAGTCCCCTAATGAACATTGAGGTTGTTGAGGTCCTCACACTGAACCAGGAGGTGGCTGGTCCCCGGAATGCCCAGATCCAGGCCCTATATGCTGAAGATGGAAGCCTGAGTGCAGATGCCCCCAGTGAGCAGGTCCAACAGCAGGGCAAGCATCCAGGTGACCCTGAGGCCGCGCGCCAGAGGTTCCGGCAGTTCCGTTATAAGGACATGACAGGTCCCCGGGAGGCCCTGGACCAGCTCCGAGAGCTGTGTCACCAGTGGCTACAGCCTAAGGCACGCTCCAAGGAGCAGATCCTGGAGCTGCTGGTGCTGGAGCAGTTCCTAGGTGCACTGCCTGTGAAGCTCCGGACATGGGTGGAATCGCAGCACCCAGAGAACTGCCAAGAGGTGGTGGCCCTGGTAGAGGGTGTGACCTGGATGTCTGAGGAGGAAGGTAAGTAGAAGGGTGGGTAGAGGGACAGCTTATGCTGAGCATAGACACATATGTGATGTTACAGGAGCCAGTGACCTTCCAGGATGTGGCTGTGGACTTCAGCCGGGAGGAGTGGGGGCTGCTGGGCCCGACACAGAGGACCGAGTACCGCGATGTGATGCTGGAGACCTTTGGGCACCTGGTCTCTGTGGGTAAGGCTGTGCCCCCTCTTCACCCACCTCAGTGGGATCCACATCTTTTGTTTATTTTTTTCAGGGTGGGAGACTACACTGGAAAATAAAGAGTTAGCTCCAAATTCTGACATTCCTGAGGAAGAACCAGCCCCCAGCCTGAAAGTACAAGAATCCTCAAGGGATTGTGCCTTGTCCTCTACATTAGAAGATACCTTGCAGGGTGGGGTCCAGGAAGTCCAAGACACAGTGTTGAAGCAGATGGAGTCTGCTCAGGAAAAAGACCTTCCTCAGAAGAAGCACTTTGACAACCGTGAGTCCCAGGCAAACAGTGGTGCTCTTGACACAAACCAAGTTTCGCTCCAGAAAATTGACAACCCTGAGTCCCAGGCAAACAGTGGCGCTCTTGACACAAACCAAGTTTTGCTCCACAAAATTCCTCCTAGAAAACGATTGCGCAAACGTGACTCACAAGTTAAAAGTATGAAACATAATTCACGTGTAAAAATTCATCAGAAGAGCTGTGAAAGGCAAAAGGCCAAGGAAGGCAATGGTTGTAGGAAAACCTTCAGTCGGAGTACTAAACAGATTACGTTTATAAGAATTCACAAGGGGAGCCAAGTTTGCCGATGCAGTGAATGTGGTAAAATATTCCGGAACCCAAGATACTTTTCTGTGCATAAGAAAATCCATACCGGAGAGAGGCCCTATGTGTGTCAAGACTGTGGGAAAGGATTTGTTCAGAGCTCTTCCCTCACACAGCATCAGAGAGTTCATTCTGGAGAGAGACCATTTGAATGTCAGGAGTGTGGGAGGACCTTCAATGATCGCTCAGCCATCTCCCAGCACCTGAGGACTCACACTGGCGCTAAGCCCTACAAGTGTCAGGACTGTGGAAAAGCCTTCCGCCAGAGCTCCCACCTCATCAGACATCAGAGGACTCACACCGGGGAGCGCCCATATGCATGCAACAAATGTGGAAAGGCCTTCACCCAGAGCTCACACCTTATTGGGCACCAGAGAACCCACAATAGGACAAAGCGAAAGAAGAAACAGCCTACCTCATAGCTCTCAAGCCAGTTGAAGAAACCTTGCCTTTTCAGCTTGACCCTGCAATATAACATGCACAGGCCTGCTTGTGAATCAGGACTGAATGTGAAAGGGAAGTATTGAGTGAGGACATTCCCAAAACCAAAGGACAACTGAGGAGACTGCCCAGCACATAATGAATAAATAAGAAAATGAGTGAGGAGTTATTAACATCATTTGGAAAAAAGATTTCCCATTCACTTGATATTGTTTGTTCACTCATTTAGTCATTAAAAGTGAGATTAATAAAATCTGAAAATGTTATATAATAACTTTAAAAAGCCAGGTAATTAATAATCTGCACTGATATTACATCCACAGTACCACAGTATTTATGTGTATGAATTAAGGATTAAAAGATAATGTGGATAAATAAACTATTGATCTATGTCTGTGTAGAACCTGTGTATTTCCTGCCTGCTTAAATATC